TTTATCCAAAGGAATTGAAGTCAGCACGTCAGGCCGGGCATAGTGGCTCACGCCTGTAATTCTAGCACTTTGGGAGGCTGAGGCGGGCGGATCTCCCAAGGTCAGGAGTTCGAGACCATCCTGGCCAACATGGCGAAACCCGTCTCTACCAAAAATACAAAAATTAGCCGGGCGTGGTGGTGGATGTCTGTAGTCCCAGCTACTCGGGAGGCTGAGGCACGAGAATCACTTGAACCCGGGAGGCAGAGGTTGCAGTGAGCCGAGATTGCGGCATTGCCCTCCAGCCTAGGCAACAAGAGCGAGACGCTGTCTCAAAAACAAAAACCAAAACCAAAAAACCCCACAAAGTTATTGAAAGAAATAAATAAAAATAAATACGTAAATAAAAGAAGGAAATTCTGACACATACTAGAATATACATAAATGTATGTAAATGAATAAATGAATATATGAATGTGAGAATAAGAAGTGAGCGCGTCATTTTTTACCGTTCTCCCAGCTCAAAACGTTTTCGCCCCGTCCAGCTTTTCGGCCTCCTCCGGGCGCCCCCTGCCGGTGGGCCGCTTGCCCGTGCTCCAAGCCCAAAACAGACGCGTCCCCTCTAGTCGCTTTTAGCCTTCGGTCTCGGTCCTGATTGGCTCAGAGTCGCTCGTGATCCCTTTTGGGAAATGTAGTCCTTAAGGGTATCGCGCCTGCTTTTTCTATACGCTCTGACGCAGAGATAGCCACGGGAAGTACGTCACCAAATTTCGCCGGTTCCCACAAGCTAGGTCGTGTGACGCTGCATGACGGGAATTGTAGTCCTCAAATTGCTAGCTTCCGATGCCATGCGCTGCGACTGGAACGCCAATTCCCACCATGCCGCGCGCTCACAGCTCTCAGGGGCTGTCCTGTGGCCTTTGGGGAAGTGTAGTCTTGAGCCCCCAAGATTCCTTTTCTGTTCTATGGAGTGGGCCCGCGCAAAGGACTCCATTTCCCGGCGTGCTGCCATCCGTCGGGTCGCGGCAGCCATTTTGTTCCGCCCGAGGAGACCCTAAGATGGCGGCGAGGGGGACGGTGAAGGTTGCCTCCCGCCCGTCCGGGCTCTGATCCTCCGTCTCCCCGTCCCCCGGCGGCCGGCCCATGGCCTGGCGGAGGCCCGAACCATGGACCTCCGCACCGCCGTGTACAACGCCGCCCGTGATGGCAAGCTGCAGCTGCTCCAGAAGCTGCTCAGCGGCCGGAGCCGGGAGGAACTGGACGAGCTGACGGGCGAGGTGGCCGGCGGGGGAACGCCGCTACTCATCGCCGCCCGCTACGGCCACCTGGACGTGGTGGAGTACCTGGTGGACCGGTGCGGCGCGAGCGTGGAGGCCGGTGGCTCGGTGCACTTCGATGGCGAGACCATCGAGGGCGCGCCGCCGCTGTGGGCCGCCTCCGCAGCCGGCCACCTGGACGTGGTGCGGAGCCTGCTGCGCCGCGGGGCCTCGGTGAACCGCACCACGCGCACCAACTCCACGCCTCTCCGCGCCGCCTGCTTCGACGGCCACCTGGAGGTGGTGCGCTACCTGGTCGGCGAGCACCAGGCCGACCTGGAGGTGGCCAACCGGCACGGCCACACGTGCCTCATGATCTCGTGCTACAAGGGCCACCGTGAGATCGCCCGCTACCTGCTGGAGCAGGGCGCCCAGGTGAACCGGCGCAGCGCCAAGGGCAACACGGCCCTGCATGACTGCGCCGAGTCCGGCAGCCTGGAGATCCTGCAGCTGCTGCTGGGGTGCAAGGCCCGCATGGAACGTGACGGCTACGGCATGACCCCGCTGCTCGCGGCCAGCGTGACGGGCCACACCAACATCGTGGAGTACCTCATCCAGGAGCAGCCCGGCCAGGAGCAGGTCGCAGGGGGAGAGGCTCAGCCTGGGCTGCCCCAAGAAGACCCCTCCACCAGCCAGGGGTGTGCGCAGCCTCAGGGGGCTCCGTGCTGCAGCTCCTCCCCAGAGGAACCACTGAACGGGGAATCTTACGAAAGCTGCTGTCCCACCAGCCGGGAAGCTGCCGTGGAAGCCTTGGAATTGCTGGGAGCTACGTATGTGGATAAGAAACGAGATCTGCTTGGGGCCCTTAAACACTGGAGGCGGGCCATGGAGCTGCGTCACCAGGGGGGCGAGTACCTGCCCAAACCGGAGCCCCCACAGCTGGTCCTGGCCTATGACTATTCCAGGGAGGTCAACACCACCGAGGAGCTGGAGGCGCTGATCACCGACCCGGATGAGATGCGCATGCAGGCCCTGTTGATCCGGGAGCGCATCCTCGGTCCCTCGCACCCGGACACTTCCTATTACATCCGTTACAGGGGTGCCGTGTACGCCGACTCGGGCAATTTCGAGCGCTGCATCCGCTTGTGGAAGTACGCCCTGGACATGCAACAGAGCAACCTGGAGCCTCTGAGCCCCATGACCGCCAGCAGCTTCCTCTCCTTCGCGGAACTCTTCTCCTACGTGCTTCAGGACCGGGCCGCCAAAGGCAGCCTGGGCACCCAGATCGGCTTTGCAGACCTCATGGGGGTTCTCACCAAAGGGGTCCGGGAAGTGGAACGGGCCCTGCAGCTGCCCAGGGAGCCCGGAGACTCAGCCCAGTTCACCAAGGCGCTGGCCATCATCCTCCACCTGCTCTACCTGCTGGAGAAAGTGGAGTGCACCCCCAGCCAGGAGCACCTGAAGCACCAGACCGTCTACCGCCTGCTCAAGTGCGCGCCCAGGGGCAAGAACGGCTTCACCCCTCTGCACATGGCTGTGGACAAGGACACCACAAACGTGGGCCGCTATCCCGTGGGCAGATTCCCCTCCCTGCACGTGGTCAAAGTGCTGCTCGACTGCGGGGCCGACCCGGACAGCAGGGATTTTGACAACAACACCCCGCTACACATAGCAGCCCAGAACAACTGCCCGGCCATCATGAATGCCCTGATCGAAGCAGGGGCCCACATGGACGCCACCAATGCCTTCAAGAAGACGGCCTACGAGCTGCTGGACGAGAAGCTGCTGGCCAGGGGTACCATGCAGCCCTTCAACTACGTGACCCTGCAGTGCCTTGCGGCCCGGGCCCTGGATAAGAACAAGATCCCTTACAAGGGCTTCATCCCGGAAGATCTGGAGGCGTTCATCGAACTGCACTGACCTGCCCAGAACGCCTGCACCCTCACCTCTCCCCTCTCCTGCTGAGATGGGGGAAATCCGGCTGCGGCATAGCAGATGCTCGTTCTTGCCTCCTTCAGGCACCAATCAGGAGAAGGGTTCTGCCTCCCATCCCCTCTACCTGCAGACAGGGTCGGAGGTGTTAGCGAGCCTTTGGTGCTAGAAGCCTGCGGGGTCATGTGCTAAGAGGACAGTCTTTCTCCGGGAGCCCGCTCACTCATTCTGAGTTAGGAAAAGACACAAGACCTTCCCCACATCCTGTCTGCCTGGGTTAGGGAGGCCTTTGCCTTGTTACCTAGAGGCGGAGGGACTGAAGCCATTGCGTTCCTTCCCTGCTAGAAACACAGGAAGAAGTTGAGGACTGTCTGCCTTCCCTCGTCCCTTTACCTGGCCAGATAACTCCAGCCGCTGAATACAGTGTTAGGACTGGGGGCTCCTGAGATGAGAGTTTGAGATTCAGGGAATGAGACCACCTCTCATTTCTTCCAGCATGATCGCGCCCTGCTCCCGTGCCACCGTAGTCCCTGGCAGACAGGCAGGGCTCTGCCCAGGGCAGCCTGCCACTTGCATAGCTTTCGGTTGGTTTGGTGTTCTGTTTATTTAATAAGTGGGCAGGTTGCAAGCGTTGCACAGAAATTCTGAGATTTTACTGCCTTTTTTTTTTTTTTTAAGAAAGTTGTTTGTTGGACTCCATAAGTGAATTTCAAGCAGTGAGGATTTTGTGGTGCCTGAGATGGCCGAGGGCACAGGGAGTGAGCTGTATGTGTGAGGAATTTGGTGAGCGAGATAAAAGTCCACGGTGTCAACCCCTAAAACATGGGTGACCGTACATTTTTATACATCTCCACTCTACGGCCTTTTACAGGCTTTCCGATTTTACAGGCCTTTCCAAGTTTCCATTCTCCTTAGAGAGAGAACTGTGCTTCCAAACAGAAATCAGGAGTGACCACAAAGCCTGAAAACACTTTGCCACCCAGCAAAGAACTGGCACAATTGGTTTGGGTCTGCATTGCCATAGTGCCCGAGTTAAAACTGCAGGCCACTCTGCCTTGCAGTGGCCTCTGATTTCATTGTGGGTGCATCCACAGGTGGCCCGAGCTGTTCTTTCAGCTGCTCCAAGGATTGAGACCCAAGTCATCATGAAAAAGGCCCAAGTACAGTCTTAATGCGATAAATCCACTAGCTAAGACGTCGAGTGCCAAGACCAGCCTTCCAGCCGAGGTTTGGACAAAGTCTCAGGTTCCCGTGACTCAGGGTAAGGTGCTGGGGCTGCCAGAGGACCTGCCCCAGCAAGATTTTTGTCAAGAGCGAGACTCCATCAGCCCAGGCAGACGGGAGCAGGTTCTTGGCCAGCGTAGACAGCAGCAAACAGCAGCAGGGAAGCCATTCTCACTGCATCCTCCCTGCAGTAGCCACGGCCAGGCCCTTAGGAGGAGCAGTGACCGGGGGTGTCCAGAAATATCCTGTCCCTGGATGGAAACTAGGTCTCGTTTGGATTTTTTTTTTTTTTTGCCGTGTTAGGAAATTATTTATTAATTTACAAGACAGGTTTTAACTCAGCCGAGGTGGGAAATGGTGTCCCTGTCCCTCCCAAAGCACAGAGCACAGAAATGAGGCCGTTTACATGGCGAGTCTCCGTGCTGGTGTTTAAGTCATTAAAAAGATACTCAAAGAGAATGGCCTGCCTGATGCGTCCTTGGCGTGGGTTAACTGGGGAAGTCGGAGGTGGGTGAGTCAGTCCATGGCATTGGTGTGAGTGAACAGAGAGCCCTAGGGCCACCTCCCCTAGCCAGAGGGGTTTCTGTGTTACATACTGGGGCTTTTTTTTTTTTTTTGAGACAGAGTCTCACCCTGTCCCCCAGGCTGGAGTGCAATGGCGCGATCTCAGCTCACTGCAACCTCTGCCTCCTGGGTTCAAACAATTCTGCTTCAGCCTCCTGAGTAGCTGAGATTACAGGCACCTGCCACTATGCCCAGCTAATTTTTGTATTTTCTGTAGAGGCAGGTTTTGCCATGTTGGCCAGGCTGGTCTCAAACTCCTGAACTCAAGCGATCCTCCCACCTCAGCCTCCCAAAGTGCTGGAATTACAAGCATGAACCACTGCACCTGGCCTCTATGTTACATACTGGGGCTTTGTGTAAAATTTCATTTGAAAAACAGTATGTTGCTCTTTGAAAAAAAGCCTGGGCAACATAGTGAGAGCCTGTCTTTACAAAAATAAAAAATAGGCTGGGTACGGTGGCTCACATCTGTAATCTCAGCACCTTGGGAAGCCTGGGCAACATAGTAAGACCTCTGTCTCTACATTTTTTTTTTTTTTTTTTTTGAGATGGAGTCTTGCTCTGTCACCCAGGCTGGAGTGCAGTGACGCCATCTCGGCTCACTGCAACCGCTGCCTCCCGGGTTCAAGTGATTCTCCTGCCTCAGCCTCCTGAGCATCTGGGACTACAGGCATACACCACCATGCCTGGCTAATTGTGTATTTTTAGCAGAGACGGGGTTTCACCATATTGGCCATGCTGGTCTCAAACTCCTGACCTTGTGATCCACTCGCCTCGGCCTCCTAAAGTGCTGGGATTATAGGTGTGAGCCACCACGCCTGGCCCTTTTTTGTTTTCCTTTATCTGCCATCTCATCTCACCTCCTTGTGTAAACTTGTTCCATTCTAAAATTCTGGTTTTCTCCATATCAGAACAGTCAAACCCCCACCAGAAAGCACCACCCCGTTAGCTGGGTCCATGGGATTTTGCTGAGCCCCTGCCATGTGCCAGGCAGGTTTCAGGCCCCCTTGGGGATAAGGATTGAGCTGTCGATATGAACGTCCGGTTAATCCCTGTGCGCCCGCCTCACGTGGCAGTGGGGAGAGGCCCTGCTGTGGGGCACCGCATGCTGCTTCCATGGTGCATTGGGTTGGAGGGCTCTTCTCCCGAGGGTGGGTGTCTCCCATCTCTTGCCTTCACACACCTGCTGTCTTGTTTCATTTGGGACTGGACAGTCCCACAGGTGACAGCTGTTGGGCTGTTGTATGCCTGTTTGGTGTTGCATCAAAGGAGTGGGTTTGAATCAGCAGGTGCTCTCAAAGCTGTCTCCTGGGAGACACAGTACTAGTGAGCATTTATTGAGCACCTACTGTATGCCAGGCACCATTTTCTGTGGTTAAATGCACTGCCTGTTTACACAACAGCCCTCTAAAGGAGGAAAAACATATCAGAGTCCCATGGATGGAAGAAAAATAATGAAGTAGGAAAAACGGCCCTCTTAAGATGAAGGTCATCTTTTTTTTTTTTTTTTTTTTTTTTTGAGACGGAGTCTCTGTCGCTCAGGCTGGAGTGCAGTGGTGTGATCTCGGCTCACTGCAAGCTCAGCCTCCCGGGTTCACACCATTCTCCTGCCTCAGCCTCCCGAGTAGCTGGGACTACAGGCACCTGCCACCATGCCCGGCTAATTTTTTGTATTTTTAGTAGAGATGGGGTTTCACCGTGTTAGGATAGTCTTGATCTCCTGACCTCATGATCCGCCCACCTCGGCCTCCCAAAGTGCTGGGATTACAGGCATGAGCCACCGCACCCGACCAGATGAAGGCCATCTTAAAGCTCAACCAGTTTCAGGTGAGGGCTGATCCAGCAGATCCCAATTATTCCTAAAGACCTGGTTGATAGCTCCCTTGAGACTGGGGTGGGGTGGGTGTCCCAAGATGACCGCCAGCAGAAAAGAGAGCATCTTTCTCCCAGTCAAAAGCCAAAGTAGGACCTATCTAAAGTAAGTCCTGGCCGGGCACGGTGGCTCACACCTGTAATCCCAGCACCTTGGGAGGCTGAGGCTGGAGGATCGCTTGAGCCTGGGAGTTTGAGACCATCATGGGCAGCAAAGTGAGATCCTGTCTCTACAAAAAAAAAAAAAAAAAAAAATTAGCCATGTGTAGTGATATGTAGTCCCAGCTGCTACTGGGGAGGCTGAAGCAGGAGGATTGATTGAGCCCAGGAGTTTGAGGCTGCAGTGAGCCTTAATGGCACCATCACACTCCAGCCTGGGCAACAGAGTGAGACCCTGTTTCAAAAAAACAAAGCAGGGCCGGGCGCAGGGGCTCACGCCAGTAATCCCAGCACTTTGGGAGGCCAAGGCGGGCGGATCACGAGGTCAGGAGATCGAGACCATCCTGGCTAACACGGTGAAACCCCGTCTCTACTAAAAATACAAAAATTAGCCGGGTGTGGTGGCAGGTGCCTGTAGTCCCAGCTACTCCGGAGTCTGAGGCAGGAGAATGGCGTGAACCCGGGAGGCGGAGCTTGCAGTGAGCCGAGATCGCACCACTGCACTCCAGCCTGGGCGACAGAGCGAGACTCCGTCTCAAAAAACAAACAAACAAACAAACAAAACAAAGCAGGTCCGGTATGGCAGGCGGGGGAACTGAGGCTACTAAGAGACATTAAGATGCTTAAGGACAGCCGGGCGCGGTGGCAGACGCCTGTAATCCCAGCACTTTGGGAGGCTGAGGCGGGCGGATCACGAGGTCAGGAGACCAAGACCATCCTGGCTAACACGGTGAAACCCCGTCTCTCTACTAAAAGCACAAAAAATTAGCCAGGCATGGTGGTGGGCGCTTGTAGTCCCAGCTACTCGGGAGGCTGAGGCAGGAGAATGGTGTGAACTCAGGAGGCGGAGCTTGCAGTGAGCCGAGATCGCACCACTGCACTCCAGCCTGGGCGACAGAGCACAAGACTCCATCTCAAAAAAAAAAAAAAGAAAGAAAAATGCCTAAGGACACAGCGCATGAAGGAAGGGTCGAGATTGGAACCCAGGACCGTCAGAGTTCATACCTTGTGCTGATTCTCCATCCGGGACGCCAGACACATGGATCCCTTTCCCCTGCTTTCTGGTGTTGTTTTGGCACAAGCTCTCCCATCCCTGGGGCAGGTGGCCATCCTGCCTCCGCATCCTGAGCGTCTGTTTCCCTCGGGGATCTGCCAGACTCAGCCCCCTAACCCCAAGAAAATCACTCACAAAAATCATCTGAGCTAAATGCTTGCTTTGAAAGCTCAGACCTGGGGATTGTAACTTTAGCCTCATACCTTCTAATGAAGGCCATCTTAAAGCTCTACCAGTTTCAGCTGAGGGCCGATCCAGCAGATCCCAGTTGTTCCTAAAGACCTGGTTGCTAGCTCCTCTGAGACTGGGGTGGGGTGGGTGTCCCAAGGTGATGACCAGGAGAAAAGAGAGCGTCTTCCTCCCAGTCACATCCCAAGATTCGTGACCGAGCGCGGTGGCTCACGCCTGTAATTCCAGCACTTTGGGAGACCGAGGCAGGTGGATCACGAGGTCAGGAGTTCGAGACCAGCCTGGTCAACATGGTGAAACCCTATCTATTCTAAAAATACAAAAAATTAGCCAGGCACGGTGGCAGGCACCTGTAATCCCAGCTACTTGGGAGGCTGAGGAAGGAGAATCGCTTGAACCCGGGAGATGGAGGTTGCAGTGAGCCGAGATTGCACCACTGCACTCCAGCCTGGGCAACAGAGCAAGACTCTGTCTCAAAACAAAACAAAACAAACAAACAAACAAACAAACAAAAAACTAAAAACATCAAGATACGCTCTGATTGGACCAGCCTGGGTCCCATGTTCTTCCATGACCCAATCCTAGTAGCCCAGGAGTGGGATGTGCCAATTGGCTTGGCCTGAGGAGGGCCCCCAGAGGGTCTGTAATCCATGTGTAACTGGAGTTGCTGTAAAATGGGGCCATCTGGCTGGGTGCGGTGGCTCACGCCTGTAATCCCAACACTTTGGGAGGCCGAGGCGGGCGGATCACGAGGTCAGGAGATCAAGACCATCCTGGCTAACACGGTGAAACCCCGTCTCTACTAAAAATACAAAAAATTAGCCGGGCGTCGTGGCAGGCGCCTGTAGTCCCAGTTACTCGGGAGGCTGAGGCAGGAGAGTGGCGTGAACCCGGGAGGCGGAGTTACAGTGAGCCGAGATCGCGCCACTGCACTCCAGCCTGGGTGACATAGCAAGACTCTGTCTCAAAAAAAAAAAAAAAAAAAAAAAAAAAAATGGGGCCATCAATGCCATGGAGGGTAGCAAAAAATGTTCACAATAGTAAAATGACTACCTGCCGTTGATCAGTGAAGAAAAAAGCTCAGAGAGCTCAAGTGGAGTACCTAAGGCCACACAGCCAAGAGGGAGAGCCAAGTCGTTTGTGGTTAAATGTCCTGCCTGTTTACACAGCAGCCCTCTAAAGGCGGAAAAACATGTCAGAGTCCCATGGACGGGAGAAAAATAAGAATAATAATAAAGTAGGAAAAACAGCCCTCTTAAGAGGAAGGCCATCTTAAAGCTCTACCAGCTTCAGGTGAGGGCTGATCCAGCAGATCCCAGAGAAACAGGCTCACAGAGAGGGGAGGGGGCTTGTCTAAGCTTACCCAGCCCGGAAGCATCGGGGTCAAAGCTTAACCCCCTGCTGGAAGGTGTCGAGAGCCAGGCAGCCAAGCCTGACCTGGGAGATGGGGAAGTGGGGGCCCCCCCAAGCTCGCCGACTGCCCTTCCCAGCCTGCTGCCAGTCTGATTCCACAGAACTGAAGTCGGGACCTGGAGTTCTGCTCATTCGCTCATCTACTCAGTGACTTTCTTAGACCCTCCCCAGCACTTTGAGGGTGTCAGTCACTGCTGCGTCCTCAGCACCCACGCCAGGGTCTGTCCCACGCCAGGTGGCCTGTAAATATGGGCTGAGCAAGCGAACAGTGAACGAGTTGGGAATTCACATCCTCCTCTGACTACTTGGGGCAGCAGCAGGGGACACAAGCAGGCCCCTATGGCTTTGCCAGACCCCGGGTGCCGCCGCCCCCATGGAATTGCAGGACTGTTATCTGAGCAACGTCGACGGGGGAGAACACCCCTGCCCGAGGTTAAAGATAGCACCGCTCGAATCACATCACAGGCCGAAAAGGCCAGATGACCCACCAGGGACATTGAATCCGTGTCCCGAGAGGGGTGGGGCGGGGGTGTGGATTCCTGCGGGGAGCTTCGGGACTGGAAAAAACAGAGGGTGCTCTGACCGAGTGTTTACCAAAACATGTATTAGGCAAGACCCGGGCCGAATGTGGGTGGCACCGCCCCTGTGCTGGGCCAGGAGAATGTGCCCGCACCGGTCCCAGATCCTGTTTCCCCAGTGGGTTGTACAAGACACCTTGAACTTCTGCATGAACTGGGACATTCAGAATTCCCTGGAGCAACCCCCTCCCTCCACCCTGTGCCTTGATATCTCCTATTAAAGCTTGTGTTTGAATGTCTGTTAATAGACATGATTTAATTATTGATATTAATTCAAATGTATTAATTTGAATTATTAACTTATTAATCATTTGATGTCGATTAAAGCAATGATCTTGATCCAATGTCATCTCCTCCATGAAGTCTTCCTGGATTA